TGGGGGCAGTGGCAAGAGCTTTTTTCTCTGCACCTCCTCCCACCTCTCTGCCTCTCATTGGCCCCTCTCTCCATTTTTGGGTCACAGGATGTGCTTGGGCCCCAGGGAAGTTATGTAGGGCAGGTCCTGGCTCCTTGGGGGATGGGTTAGGGAAAGGAGACCCGAGGCTGAGAGGTGGACCAATCCTGGGGAGTGGAATAGGCAGGGAAGAGGGGACAGAAGGACCATCACCACTGTCCCCATCCTGCAGCCCTCGTTCTCCTTCCCTCTGATTCAGTAGTCTGTCTCAAGCTTTGGGTTTTCAATTAAGATGGCTAGGCCCCATTTTCACCATCCTCTACCACAGGGTCTCGCTCTGTTTTAAAATGCTTCTTTCCTCAGCTAGCTATTGTCTTGCCATGCCCGTGCCTGCCTAATCACTCCCTGCTACCCAGGGACAGCGGGCTTCTAGATCACCGTTGTTCATTCCCAAACCCAGGCATATCTCTGCCCAACTAAAAGGGCAGGGGGCGCTCTCTTAACCCCTGAGTTTGGGGTGAAGGGTCCTTCTCAGACCCTCCCACTCCTTAAGACCTCGGAAACAGTGCAGGGGAGGTCACTAGGCACATTGTGGGGTTTAAGGATGATTCCCCACTCCACAGCCTGACGCATCGACTCTGCGGGGTCTCTGGCCCCCCTTTCCTGGAACCAGCTCTCGCCTCACGTGGCCTGCGAGGCTGGCCTGTGATTGGCCACTTGGCGTCACTCACTGAGTGCCGCCGCCGAAGAGGACCGGCCCCCTCACGTGACAGTGGAACGCCGCAGCGGCTCTCCTCAGCCAGCAAGTGGCAGTTTCGGGTTCACACGGAAACGGGCGTGCCATTTCCGCGCACGTCTGCAGATGCGGTAGTCGATTGGTCAAGTCTCCCATGGCTCCTCCTTCATCAGGAGGTGGGCAAACCGCGCCATGATAGGGTCGGGATTGGCTGGCTCTGGAGGCGCAGGTGGTCCTTCTTCTACTGTCACATGGTGCGCGCTGTTTTCTAATCACGTGGCTGCCACCCAGGTAAGAAGAGGCCGCTCTTCCTGGGGTTGTTTCTCCGTGTGACGTGTGGCCTTTGAGATCAACTCTCCTGTACCAGCGTAGGCCGCATGAGTGGGGGGCGGGCTCCCGCGGTCCTGCTCGGCGGAGTGGTGAGTGACCGGCCCCGCCCCGCCCCTTCCGGTCCTCGAAGCCTCGACCGCTACCCGCACCCTAAATCCCAGAGGTTGGCCCCCTGAGGTGTGAGTGAAATGAGCTTTTGCTTTATTTTCCAAGTTTCTCTCTCACCTTCAGGGGCATTCTTCGGGGGTGCATCAGAGGGAGGGCAGAGCCTGAGGATCTAAGCGAAGGCTTCCCCGGGTGTAATTTCCTGGGCTGTTTGTGAGGAGAGATCGAATTCGCCTCCTGCTCTCAGGCCTCTCTGCTCCTGTCTTTTGTTTGGATGCCGGCGCTGCTGCCTGTGGCCTCCCGCCTTTTGTTGCTACCCCGAGTCTTGCTGACCATGGCCTCTGGAAGCCCTCCGACCCAGCCCTCGCCGGCCTCGGATTCCGGCTCTGGCTACGTTCCGGGCTCGGTCTCTGCAGCCTTTGTTACTTGCCCCAACGAGAAGGTCGCCAAGGAGATCGCCAGGTAGGGACCTCGATGTGCAGCGAGAAAGGATGGTACTCTGAATGGGACTGTCTCTTCACTCCAGGGCCGTGGTGGAGAAGCGCCTAGCAGCCTGCGTCAACCTCATCCCTCAGATTACATCCATGTGAGTCATAGGAGTTGGGGGGTTAACCTAACCTCCCCACAACTCTCCCCCTCTGACCTTTCAGCTATGAGTGGAAAGGGAAGATCGAGGAAGACAGTGAGGTGCTGATGGTGAGAAACATTTCCCCCACCCAACAAAATATTTGATTCAACCATGTTTATCTTTGTCCCTTAGATGATTAAAACCCAAAGTTCCTTGGTCCCAGCTTTGACAGATTTTGTTCGGTGAGAACTTTGAGATGGATGGGGTGAGGGTGTGATCCCCTTCCCCCACCCACCTATTTTGTAGTTCTGTGCACCCTTACGAAGTGGCCGAGGTAATTGCATTGCCTGTGGAACAGGGGAACTTTCCGTACCTGCAGTGGGTGCGCCAGGTCACAGAGTCAGTTTCTGACTCTATCACAGTCCTGCCATGATGAGCCCTGTTCCTGCTCATCATGAAGATCCCCGCGATACTTCAACGCCTTCTGACTTCCAGGTGATGACTGGGCCCCCAATAAATCCCGTCTTTGGGTCTCTCTGCCTTTTGCCTGTTTTTTGTCATGTATGCAAATTTGTTGGGAGAATATAAGTGCTTCTAGTCCCTGTATTCTCTACATCTTTCAGAATGACTCAGAGCTGCTAGATTTGTTTATTTCTCTTTATTTCAATCATAC